ACAGGCCCAGGTCTGGCTGGAGAACAGCCTCTGCAGGCCCCGCTCTTGCCTCCCAGGGGCGTCTCCAGGCCCAGCTCTCGCCTCACGGCGGCCTCCCGGGACCAAGTCCCTGCCTGCCTCCCAGCAGCCTGTGTGCGGCCCAGCTCCTCCGTCACGGTGGCCTGTTGAGGCCCAACTCATGCCTCTGGCACCCTTTCCAGAGGCGTGAGCCCCTGCCTCACATTGGCCTCTCTCACACTGAGGGAGGTCAGCGTGAGCCCCTGTCTCACACTGGCCTCTCTCACGCTGAGGGAGGTCAGCGTGAGCCCCTGCCTCACACTGGCCTCTCTCACGCTGAGGGAGGTCAGCGTGGGCCCCTGCCTCACACTGGCCTCTCTCAAGCTGAGGGAGGTCAGCGTGAGGCCCTGCCTCACACTGGCCTCTCTCACGCTGAGAGAAGTCCTCCCTCACGCTGGCCTGTTGAGGCCCAGTTCATGCCTCTGTTGGCTTCTCCAGGCCCAGCCCCTGCCTGTTGGCGGCCTCTACCTCAACAGTGGGCCCTCCACGCCCACCTCTTGCCTCGCCGTGGCCTCCTCGGGCCAGGCTCCCGCCTTGGGGCGGCCCCCGCAGGCCCAGCTCCTGCCTCACGGCCCTCTGGAGGCCAAGCTCATGCGTCAGGGCGGCCTCTCCCGGCCTGGCGTTTGCTCCTTTGCATGGGCTCCAAATCCTGCACTTCCTCCAGTCGTTCTCTCCAGGCCCAGCTCTTCCTCCCAGCAGCCTCTGCAGGACCAGACTGTCGTCAAGTAGGCCTGTCCAGGGACAGCTCCTGCCTCCCGGCAGACTCTGCAGGCCCAAGTCGTCCTCAAGTCAGCCTCCCCAGGCCCAGCTCCGGCCTCTCGGCGGCCTCTCCAGGTGCAAAAGTTCCTCGAGTCCGTCTCTCCAGGTCCAGCTCCTCCTGTCTCCCAGTGGCCTCTTTCAGCCCAGCCCAGCTCATGCCTCCCGGCGGCCTTCCCAGGCCCCGCTTCTGACTTTCCGCGGCCTCTGCAGGCCCCCGAACTTGACCTCCAGTCGGCCTCTGCAGGCCTGGCCTCCTGCCTCCCGAAAGCTTGCACAGGCCCAGCCTCTGCCTCACAGCGGACTCTCCACGCCCAGCTCGCTCTCGCCTGCGGCCTCCCGAGTCCAAAGCTCCGGCCTCTCCGCCGCTTCGGCAGGCCCAGCTCCCGCCTGCCAGTGGCCTCTTCAGGCCCATGGGGCTCATTCCTCACAACGGCCTTTCCCGGCCCAGTTTTTCCCTTCCGGCGGCCTCTCCGGGCCCAGAAGCTCCTCAAGTCGGCCTCTCCAGACCCACTTGCAGCCTCCCGGCGTCCTCTCCGGGCCCAGCTCTTCCTCCCGGCTGCGTCTGCAGGCCCGACTCCTGCCTCCCAACAACGTCTTTGGACTCAGTGCCTGCCCAGCTCGTGGTGGCCTTGGTCGGCCCACAGCTTCCTCAAGCCAAGCTCCCCAGGCCCAGCTCAGGCCTCACGGTGGCCTCTCCAGGCTCAGCTCCTGCCCTCCGACGGCGTCTCCAGGCCCCAAACGGCCTCCGGTCGGTGGGCTTCTCCAGGCCCAGCTTGGGCCTCCCGGCGGCCTCTGCAGGCCCAAGTGGTCCTGAAGTCAGCCTCTCCAGGCCCAGCTCCGGCCTCCCAGCAAGCAAGCTCTTTTGGCTCAGCTCCTGCCCAGCTCCCGCCGGTTTTTGTAGACCCTGAACTTTCTCCAGCGAAGCTCCTCAGTCCCACCT